TGGGGTTTCACCATGTTGGCCAGGCTGGTCTCAAACTCCTGACCTCAAATGATCCATCCCCCTCGGCCTCCCAAAGTGCTGGGATTACAGGCATGAGCCACTGCGCCCAGCCAAGTTTTAAATTTTTTCTGGAGATGGGGTGCTCGCTATGTTGCCCAGGCTGGTCTCAAACTCTAGGCCTCAAGTCCTCCTGCCCCGACCTCCCAAAGTGCTGAGATTACAGGCATGAGCCACTGTGCTCAGCCCCAACAATTATTTTTGACAGATAATAGGGATGTCTCCTTGCTCTCTGTGTCTGGCCAAGTAGCCCCAGGTGACACTCTTTTTTTTTTGTTTGTTTTTGAGATGGAGTCGTGCTCTGTTGCCCAGCCTGGAGTCCAATGCCGTGGTCTCGGCTCACTGCAATCTCCGCCTCCTGGGTTTAAGTGATTCTCCTGCCTCAGCCTCCAGAGGAGCTGGGACTACAGGTATGTGCCACCACACCTGGCTAATGTTCTTATTTTTAGTAGAGACGGGATTTCGCCATGTTGGCCAGGCTGGTCTCGAACTCCAGACCTCATGATCCACCCGCCTTGGCCTCCTAAAGTGCTGGGATTACAGGTGTGAACCACCATGCCCGGCCGTGACACTCGTTTTATAGCATCAGGCTGGTGACCAGAATGTCATGGCTTCTGGGCAGAGGCCAGCTTCCATGCCGTGTCCTGTCTTCCTAGTGCAGATGTCCCCAGCTGCAGTGAGTACCAGTGTGAGGGAATGGGCTCCAGACTCCCAGAGGGGCCACAGGGATGGCCACGCCAAGCTCTGGGGAGTAGCCGATTCCCCAGCACCTGCCTGCCCATGCACCTTTGGGGTGACTCATGAGACAGGGTGGGGCTCCCACCTCCCCTCTCCCAAAAGGCAATCAGCTATAAAGGCTCTCAGAGGCCCACCCAGCCCCAGGTCATCAAACAAGCCCCAGTTCCATGGCAACCATTATACCCATTCATCAAGGAGATGAAGAAGGAGGTGCTTCCTGGTTCACCCCACCCTCAGCAGAGACAGACCCCAGATCTGGGCCCAGGACTTTGTGCAGGGAGGGGAAATGCAGGTGACTCAGCCCCTATTCCTCCATCAAACCAGTTTCTTTCCCACTCTGTTCCCTCTCCCACCAGACTGGACTCTGAAATGGGCATGTACAGAGACGAAGAGACCCCAACATGCTTCAGGCTTTGAGTGGAGAGGACACAGCCTCTGCTGGGACAGGGAATAGAGGGATGTGGAGTCCCTGAAGATGCTTTTGGACAATGGTCTGAGGTTGGGACAGTGGCAGGAGATACCATTCACCCAGGATCTCCAGGACAAGAGATCAGCCTGGCAGTTACATGTGTTTTTTTTCAAACTGGTTGCCAGGTTGGCATGAACGATGACATCAGAGATTCCGACCTTCCTGATTGGAGGGACCGGACTCCGTGGTGCCTGGAGATCAGTTGGACAACAGTATCTTCTCAGAGCTGTTCTCTACTCCTGACTTCTCCTAGGCTTGAGAATTGATAACATACTCTTCTGGATCCTAGAAGTGTCCAGAAGAAGGCCATGGACAGAACGGAGACTAGGTTCCGTAAGAGGGGACAGATTACGGGAAAGATCACGACCAGCCGTCAACCGCACCCCCAGAATGAGCAGAGTCCCCAGCGGAGCACCTCGGGGTACCCCCTCCAGGAGGTGGTGGATGATGAAATGTTGGGACCATCAGGTGAGGGGACTGGTGGAAGAAGAGGTGGGATAGCATTACACGGTGGCCTGGTTTCTTTACTCAGCCCCTGGGGTAGATCCCAGCCCCCCATGTAGGTCCCTTGGCTGGAAAAGGAAGAGGGAGTGGTCAGATGAATCTGAGGAGGAGCCGGAGAAGGAGCTCGCCCCTGAGCCTGAGGAGACCTGGGTAGTGGAGATGCTGTGTGGGCTCAAGATGAAGCTGAAGCAACAGCGAGTGTCACCCATCCTCCCTGAGCACCACAAGGACTTCAACAGTCAGCTTGGTAGGAGGATACCCCAGAGAGCACCTCCAATCGCATTACACCGTGGCCTGGTTTCTTTACTCAGCCCCTGGGGTAGATCCCAGCCCCCCGCATAGGTCCTTTTGCTGGAAAAGGAAGATGGAGTGGTGGGACGAATCTGAGGAGTCGTTGGAGGAGGAGCCACGGAAGGTGCTCGCCCCTGAGCCTGAGGAGATCTGGGTGGCGGAGATGCTGTGTGGCCTCAAGATGAAGCTGAAGCGACGGCGAGTGTCGCTCGTGCTCCCTGAGCACCACGAGGCCTTCAACAGGCTGCTTGGTAGGAGGACACCCCAGAGAGCACCTCCAATCTTCTCACACTGACATCTGCTCTCTAATCACAGAGGATCCTGTCATTAAAAGATTCTTGGCCTGGGACAAAGATCTGAGGGTGTCGGACAAGGTAAGGTTGTTCTCCATGTAACTGTTCCTGTTTCTCCCTCTCTGTGTTCCTTTCTCTCCATCAGTATCTCCTGGCTATGGTCATAGCGTATTTCAGCCGGGCCGGCTTCCCCTCCTGGCAATACCAACGCATTCATTTCTTCCTGGCTCTGTGAGTGGTTTGCTGCCTCCTATCCGTCAATACCCCTGAGCAGCAACCTGATTTCTGTCCTCAGCTACCTGGCCAATGACATGGAGGAGGACGACGAGGACTCCAAACAAAACATCTTCCACTTCCTGTATAGGAAGAACCGCTCTCGCATACCCTTGCTCCGTAAGCCTTGGTTCCAGTTAGGCCATTCCATGAACCCGAGGGCCAGGAAGAACCGCTCTCGCATACCCTTGCTCCGTAAGCGTCGGTTCCAGTTATACCGTTCCACGAACCCGAGGGCCAGGAAGAACCGCTCTCGCATACCCTTGCTCCGTAAGCGTCGGTTCCAGTTATACCGTTCCATGAACTCGAGGGCCAGGAAGAACCGCTCTCAGATAGTCCTGTTCCAGAAACGACGGTTCCACTTCTTCTGTTCCATGAGCTGCAGGGCTTGGGTTTCCCCAGAGGAGTTGGAGGAGGTGAGTGGGGCCTGGGGAGGTGGAGGAGGTGGGGAGGAATTGGGTGGGCTGGAGGCTGGATGAGGGGAGAGAGGGGTATCCTGGCGAGTCCCCGTCTTCTCAAAGGGCGTTTGTTTTTCCAGATCCAGGCTTATGACCCAGAGCACTGGGTGTGGGCGCGAGATCGCGCTCACCTTTCCTAGAGCTCCAGGGACCGGGGAGGCCTGAGGTCATCGGCCTGAGAGAAGGTACATCTGCATCCTCTGGGGTAAAGGCAGAATATTGGGGTCTATTTCGGAAATCCGAAGAACCCAATTGCTTGATCTGGCTTCAAGCCTGGGCAACGTGGCGAGATCCCCTCTCCACAAAAATACAAAAACTAGCCAGGCGATGTGGGACGCATCTCTACTCCCAACTACTCAGGAGGCTGAGGCGGGAGGATCGCTGGAGCCTGGAAGGTCGGGGCCGCACGGAGCCCTGATCCTGCCACTGCACTCCAGTCTGGGCGACAGAGTGAGACCCTGCCTCAAAAATAATCATAAAAACTGAGTTTGGGGAGGTTCATTATGATTGACGCACTTGAGTTACTGATTTGGGTCGAGGGTTCAGTGAAGCTTTGGTTTACATCTTGTGCAGCTAACCACGTTGAGCACAGAGCATGAGACTTCATCATGAGGAGGTAGGATTAAGGATTAGGCTTCTGGACTCGTGGTTCGTGATGTTGTCACATTAGAAACACATCTAGCATGGTTACAAGTTTAGATCTTAAGTGACACAAAAGGCCCCAGCTGTGATAAAGTCCAAAGCCACATTCTCTGAGGGTGCCCTACTCCCTGGGCAGACCCACCCAAAGTCCTTGCTATGAAGCAGATCACTGGGGCTGACCTTGGGTGTATTAAGTGAGTTTTGGAGTCGTGGTCACCAAAGTGTGAGTTTCACAGTTGAACACGATGGTTCAGAAGCAGGGTATAGAATGAAAGGCAGCAGATAAAATTGCATTTCTCAATTGACATGGGACGTGAATAACTTTCCTGTCTAGAGAGCTGCCTCCTTGAAGTGTGACATTGTCTCTCTCGCTTCCAGAACACCGGACCCAGGGGAGATGTGGATTTTCAGCGGGAACTTTATTCCAATGCTAATGGCAGACACCAGGCAGGAGGAGAGGAACCATTTGTGCAGATCATCTAGAAGAACCTGGACCATTCTTGATGGAGCTGAATACAGTGATCACGTTGTCCTCCTAGGAGCAGGGGTGGGGGGAGGGGGGTGGGGTCCTTCTAGGAGTCCTTGGAGAAAAGTAAGAAACCAGGAGCGTTTCCAGTTCCACCCTTTCCTGCGGCACCACCACCCTTTTTATATTGCTGAATTCCAACCTCCCTGGGGCGGAACCTGGAGGTCCTGTTTCTTACGGACTTGCAGTCCAGGAGGATTTGAAGGCACAATGCAGGGGCTCAGATTGGGACAGAATTCTTTTGTGAAATATCAGTGCCACAGATTGTAACAGATAGCTTCATGCACACTCTGCATTTTATTGGTTTGTATGGAAAATGTCGGCCATTGAATTATTCATAGATTTATTTCAAATAGTTTGGAAATTGTTGTACTTTTGAAAACATGCTGTTCCTGTAGTTTTTTGATGAGAGTTATAGTTGTTATATATACATAAAGCTAATTTTCTTTTCATTTTTAAGAGACAATTCTTTTTATCCTAAATATTTTATTATCTTTAAATTTGTTTCTGTATTATTACATGTGCTCCTGAAGCGAGCACTCTTTTTATCTATGATACTTCCATAATAATCTCTTCTATTTATAGCTATTGGTAGTTCCCCACCAGAAAAAAACATAATTCTGGTGATAGAAATTTTTATTTGCTGTTTAGGTTTGTGACTGAATTGTGAGAATTCAGTTGTGATTTTTAACATGCCTCAGATATATATACTAACACGTCTAATATATACTATCTATTTTATTGGTTTATTTTGAAAAACATGGGTATAGAATTATTTAAATATTATTTTATTTATTTAAATATTTATTAAATATATTTATTTATTTAAATATTATTATTACTTTAAATATTATTTTAAATATTTTGGAAATACTGGTATTTTTGAATAGATGCTGTTTCTATAAAGCTGTGTGATGGATATTATAACTGTTATATACACATACATATAATTTTGTTTTCCTTTTTAAGAGAGGATTCTTTTCATCCTAAATCTTTTACCTTTCAATCTTTGTATCTATTATTACACGTGCTGCTGAAGGGAGCATGGTTTTTATCTATGATACTTAGTTAACATATATATTACATTTATAGCTATGTAGTAGTTCCCCTAAATTCTTGTAAAAATAAATTTTTATTTGATATTTCATATATATTTGAAATGTGAGAATTCAGATGTAATTTTTTACCTTGTTTTGGCATGTTTGTATGTTACTTTAAAGAGGATGTGTGTTCTAAAGGAGGACATGAGCTGTGTGTTTTCAAGAGAACAATAGAGTGCGTCTCTTGGGGAAACATAATAAAAATGAACTTTTCTCACCTTCACAGCAATTGTGATCATATTGGTCTGGATTGATTATTTGCTGCCCAGTGATATTTTTCCTTAATGGGGTTGTGGTTATTTGAACATATTTATTAGCTCTGGAAGATAATCCTGTGCTGTTTTTTATGTAGAAAAAAACATAAGGCTGGGTGCAGTGCTCACACCTACAATCCCTGTGGTTTTGGAGGTCATGGCGGGAGGATCACCTGAGGCCAGGAGTTTGAGGCCAGCCTCAGCAACATAGCATCTACATCTATTTTTAATTTTTATTTTTTAAAGAAAAACAATAGAAGAGAAGGCTGATCCCAAGCTACAGGGTTTTTTTGTTTGTTTGTTTGTTTTGGAGACAGAGTCTTGCTCTGTCTCCCAGGCTGGAGTGCAGTGGCACAACCTCGGCTCCCTGCAACTTTCACCTCTGGGTTCAAACAAATTCTCCTGCCTCAGCCTCCCAAGTAGCTGGGACTACAGGCACCCGTCTGTACGTCCGACTAACTTTTGTAAAAATAGTAGAGACAAGGTTTCACCATGTTGGCCAGGCTGGTCTCGAACTCCTGACTTCAAGTGATCCACCTACCTCGGCCTCCCAAAGTGCTGGGATTACAGGCATGAGCTACTGCGCCCAGATGCCAAGCTAGAGTTTTAAGGCAGGAAATGAGAGAAAGATATTGAGAGAGGAAAACCAGGTGGTAAGAAAACTCTAAAGGTGGCCGGGCGTGGTGGCTCACGCCCATGATCCCAGCAGGAGTTTGAGACCAGCCTGGCCAACATGGTGAAACCCTGTCTCTACTAAAAATACAAAAATTAGGCAGGCGTGGTGGTGCACGCCTATAATCCCAGCTATTTGGGAGGCTGAGGCAGGAGAATCACTAGCAGAGATTGTGTCTCCTCACCCCCTCTCAAAAAAAAAAAAAAAAAAAAAGTTCGTTCCTGCAGCAGTTAAAGCTGTGAAAGACAGGCACTCTGACATGCAATTCCTTGTGATTTTTCTTTTTCCTTTTTGGAGTTGGGGTCTTGCGCTGTCACCCAGACTGGGGTGCAGTGGTGTGGTCATAGCTCACTGCGGCCTCAGACTCAAGCTCAAGCGATCCTCTTACCTTGCCTTTCAAATTGCTGGGATTATAAGCATGAGCCACTGCATCTGGCCTGTGTGACACAATTTTTTTTTTGTCTTTTTTCTTTTTGGGGGGGATGGAGTCTCGCTCTGTCACCCAGGCTGGAGTGCGGTGGCGTGATCTTGGCTCAATGCAAGCTCTGCCTCCTGGGTTCACGCCATTCTCCTGCCTCAGCCTCCCGAGTAGCTGGGACTACAGGCGCCCGCCACCATGCCTGGCTAATTTTTTGAATTTTTAGTAGAGACGGGATTTCACTGTCTTAGCCAGGATGGTCTCGATCTCCTGACCTCGTGATCTGCCCGCCTTGGCCTCCCAAAGTGCTAGGATTACAGGCGTGAGCCACCGCGCCCAGCCTATGTGATGCAATTCTGATGTCAACTCCCTGATGTTACCTCAAATGCCACAGGTTAAGGCCACCAGTCCCCACTAGGCTGCCCTCGCTTTAGACACACCTGCAGGCTTGGGTGTCCTCAGACCACATGTACTTCTCACCAACTGGCTGCAAATTTGGAGGTTCCCACCATGCCCTCAAGTTCGATAACTCACTAAAACAATTCACAGAATGCAGAAAAGCATGATACTTTCTTTCTCTTTTTTTTTTTTGAGACGGAGTCTTGCTCTGT